TCCCCCCGGCCTCTCAACTTTGTTTTAGTTGGATATGACAAGAAGGATCCAATTCACATGATCAACTTTCACAATTTTTTTTTTCTGTTTGTTTTTTGAGACGGAGTCTCACTCACTCTTTTGCACAGGCTGGAGTGCAGTGGTGCAATCTCTGCTCACTGCAACCTCCCCCTCCCGGATTCAAGCAATTCTCCTGCCTAAGCCTCCAAATTAGCTGGGATTACAGGCGCGTGCTACCACGCCCAGCTAATTTTTGTATTTTTAGTAGAGACGGGGTTTCACCATGTTGGCCAGGCTGGTCTCGAACTTCTGACCTCAAGCGATCCGCCTGCCTTGGCCTCCCAAAGTGCTGGGATTACGGGCATGAGTCACCGCACCCAGCCACAATTGTATTTTTATTGGACAGAGCTGATCTAGAGGTTAAAATGAGGAATTCCGGAGCTAGGCTGGCTGGATTCAAATCCCTACTAGCTGGTGATCATAGACAAGCCACTTGGCCTCTGCTGGTCTCAGTTTTTTCACCTGTGAAGTAAAGGGCATAACAGCACCTACTTCATGGGGTTGCCACCCTGGCTGGCAGTAAAACCGTCCATAAAAGTTGGCTGGTGTTACTATTGGTTGCATTAATTTTTAGCAGCCGGAGCCTGTTTTCTCCTGTGAAATGAAGATAACCACGCCCGACCTTAAAGGTGATGGAAATTTTTTAACACGTTAACGGATACGAGGCCTCCCACTCAGAAGCCTGACCAAAATAACAATGGTTGCTCAGAGCCAGACGTCTCATTGCTACTAACGAATTAGGGACACTTCAAGGGGCCGGCTGGAGGGGACGGCTGTGAGCAGCAGGCCTTGGCTCCTGGCTGCACCTGGCCCCGTCGCGGGAAGCAGGTTGGGTTTGGAGAGCGGGAGGGAGCAGGCGGGAGGGGCTGGCGAGTAAGAAAGAGGATGCAGGGGTGGGTGAAGCTGGCTAGTAAGAGGGGAGGGGCCGGCGAGTAAAAAGGACGCAGAGGGGCGTGGGGAGCTTGCGGCACAGCTAGGGCATCCCGGCGAGGAGCGCCGCCAGGCCCCGGGGTAGGACTTGGGGTGCGGTGTCGGTGCGGCCGCCGAGGGGGGCTGATTGCATGCAATTCGGGGCATACACACAGACCGCGGGGTCTCCGGGATATCGGGGCTATCAAGGACGGGCTGGGGGATGGGGACTTGGGGACGGGGCCCAGGGATGGTGAAGACGGGGGTGCGGCTGGCAGAATCAGGGCAGGCAGAGGCTGCGCGCCGCGGAGGCTGCTGGTCCCTGACGCCTTGACCCTTCCTCTCCCGCAGCCACAGCCGGGCCTGGCGGGGGGACCATGGGCGCCTCGGTCTCCAGGGGCCGGGCCGCCCGGGTCCCCGCGCCGGAGCCGGAACCCGAAGAGGCGCTGGACCTGAGCCAACTACCCCCAGAGCTGCTTCTGGTGGTGCTGAGCCACGTCCCCCCGCGCACGCTGCTCGGGCGCTGCCGCCAAGTGTGCCGGGGCTGGCGAGCCCTGGTGGACGGCCAGGCCCTGTGGCTGCTGATCCTGGCCCGCGACCACGGCGCCACCGGCCGCGCGCTGCTGCACCTCGCCCGCAGCTGCCAGTCTCCCGCCCGTAACGCCAGGCCTTGCCCCCTGGGCCGCTTCTGCGCGCGCAGACCCATCGGACGCAACCTTATTCGCAACCCCTGCGGCCAAGGTGGGATCTCGGAAGAGGAAGTCCAGGATGCTGAACTTGGGCACAAGCCTTTTTTATTTCACAGAAGGCCTCCGAAAGTGGATGGTGCAACACGGTGGGGACGGCTGGGTGGTGGAGGAAAACAGGACAACCGTGCCTGGGGCCCCTTCTCAGACGTGCTTCGTGACTTCATTCAGGTGAATGCCCCTGCTATCCAAAGGTCCGGCCCTGTTCTCATTACCCTGTCTCCTGCATTCCCAGCTGGTGTTGCAAGAAGCAGGTCTTGGACCTAGAGGAGGAGGGTCTGTGGCCAGAACTGCTGGATAGTGGCAGGATTGAGATTTGTGTCTCTGACTGGTGAGTGTGACGATTAAAATAGCCCCTTGCTAGGTCCAGCCTTCATGGCTCCTTCCTCCCACAGGTGGGGAGCCCGACACGACAGCGGCTGTATGTACAGACTCCTCGTCCAACTTCTAGACGCCAACCAGACTGTTCTAGATAAATTCTCTGCTGTGCCTGATCCCATCCCGCAGTGGAACAACAATGCCTGCCTTCACGTGAGTCTCCTATGGGGGTTTGGGGAAAGGATTAATTTTAATTTTTTTTTCTTTTTTTTTGTAGAGACACAGTTTCACTATGTTGCCTGGGCTGGTCTTGAACTCCTGTGCTCAAGCAATCCTCTCGCCTCAGCCTCCCACAGTGCTGGGATTACAGGCACAAGCCACTGCATCCAGCCCGTGCGTGTTTTTGAGTGCACCAATTCCAGCTCTAAGATTGACGAGGTAAAAAGGCTTAGGAAAGCCTTGTTTGTCACAGCCACTGACTTGTGGCTTCCTGAATTCACAGATCCTACTGGCCTGGACCTGACTGTAAGCCAAAACCTGATACTGCTGTCTGCTCTGTGCTGTTTCAGTCTCAGCATGTGCTGTGCTAAATTAAAAACGGGCGCACACTCCAGGAACAGCACTTCGACTATGAGACCATTGCAGACTTAGGGCACCCTCCGTGGGACCTAAACTGAAAACATCATGGATGCTGACTGGACCATCTGGATCACATAAAAATGCCCACAGGAAAGGGCTTCTTTTTGTTTTTTGAGACGGAGTCTCACTGTCTCCCCCAGGCTGGAGTGCAGTGGCGTGATCTCAGCTCACTGCAAGCTCTGCCTCCCAGGTTCACGCCATTCTCCTGCCTCAGCCTCCCGAGTAGCTGGGACTACAGGCGCCCACCACCACACCCGGCTAATTTTTTGTATTTTTAGTAGAGACGGGGTTTCACCGTATTAGCCAGGATGGTCTCGATCTCCTGACCTCGTGATCCGCCTGCCTTGGCCTCCCAAAGTGCTGGGATTACAGATGTGAGCCACCACGCCAGGCCAAGGAAAGGGCTTCTTCTTTGAGGAAACCATCTACAATCAACTGGCTTCTTGGCTCTATATTTCTTTCTTTTTATTTTCTTTTATTTTTTTTAATTTTTTTTTAGACGGAGTCTCCTTCTGTCACCCATGCTGGAGTGCAGTGGTGTGATCTCAGCTCACTGCAACCTCCACCTCCTGGGTTCAAGCAATTCTCCTGCCTCAGCCTCCCAAGTAGCTGGGATTACAGGCATACGCCACCATGCCTGGCTAATTTTTGTATTTTTAGTAGAGACGGGGCTTCACCATGTTGGCCAGGCTGGTTTCGAACTCCTGACCTCAGGTGATCCTCCCGCCTCAGCCTCCCAAAGTGCTGGGATTGCAGGCATGAGCCACCGCGCCTGGCCATCGAATGTATTTCTAACCTGTGATTCCTGCCAAAAGCTGTAAGTTCAAGGAGGGCACCTCTCAGGGACTGTGACCCCTCTGGCTGCTTCTGACAGGTTGGACACTTGGGAGACGCCTCATTTCTGTTGCCTTGTGCTCAACTTTCTGGATTAGTTGTAGGTTGCAACTGTGGCCTGTAGCCTGACTCTACTTCCCCACTTCTCTCCTGCTACAACACACACCTTAGGAAGGCAGTTTGATTACTGATGCAGCGGTCCCCAGAAAGGGATTGAGCTTTTGCAGGAAGTTCATTGGATGATGATCGGGAAAGAGGTTATAGAAAAACATTTTGAAAATTTAGGATTTCTGTTGTTTGTTTGTTCGTTTGTTTGTTTGTTTGTTTGTTTTGAGACAGGGTCTCACTCTGTTGCCCAGGCTGGAGTGCAGTAGCGCCATCTTGACTCACTGCAACCTCTACCTCCCAGGTTCAAGCAATTGTCCTGCCTCAGCCTCCCAAGTACCTAGGACTACAGGCCCGCGCCTCCACGTCTGGCTAATTTTTGTATTTTTTTAGTAGAGTCGGGGTTTCACTCTGTTGGCCAGGCTGGTCTCAAACTCCCAACCTCAGGTGATCCGGCCTCCTCGGCCTCCCAAAGTGCTAGCATTACAGGCATGAGCAATCGTGCCCCGCTTCTTTTCTTGATATATAAGCTGGTAACAAACAAAAAAAAAGAAGAAAATTTAGAATTTCATCCTGACCAATTCCTGGATGTGATGTGTGTTTCTAGTCAACTTGTATAAAAATGTTTCTTCTGTGAAATGCTTCCATCCCTTTTGTATCCAACCCTTCTGGATGAAACATTTAGATGAGAATTTGAAAATGACGCTGGGCGTGGTGGCTCACGCCTGTAATCCCAACACTTTGGGAGGCCGAGGTGGGTGGATCTCCTGAGGTCGGGAGTTTGAGACCAGCCTGGTCAACATGGAGAAACCCCATCTCTATTAAAAATACAAAATGGGTCGGGCGTGGTTGCCCATGCCTGTAATCGCAGCTACTCGGAAGGCTGAGGCAGGAGAATTGCTTGAACCCGGGAGGCTGAGGTTGCGGTAAGCAAAGATCACGCCATTGCACTCCAGCCTGGGCAACAAGAGCGAAACTGTCTCAAAAAAAAAAAAAAAGGTTAATAAATTCAGGACATTTTTGGGATACAAATCAATATTGAAAATCAGGGCTCGGCCGGGCGTGGTGGCTCACGCCTGTAATCCCAGTACTTTGGGAGGCCGAGACGGGCGGATCACGAGGTCAGGAGATCGAGACCATCCTGGCTAACATGGTGAAACCACGTCTCTACCAAAAAAAAAATACAAAAAATTAGCTGGTCATGGTGGCGGGCACCTGTAGTCCCAGCTACTCGGGAGGCTGAGGCAGGAGAATGGCGTGAACCCGGGAGGTGGAGCTTGCAGAGAGCCGAGATTGCGTCACTGTACTCCAGCCTGGGATGACAGAAAGAGACTCCGTCTAAAAAAAAAAAAAAAAAAAGAAAAGAAAATCAGGGCTCAGCATAGTGGCTTATGCCTATAATTCTCAACACTTTGGGAGGCGAGGTGGGAGGATTGCTTGAGGCCAAGAGTTCAAGACCAGCCGGGGCAACAAAGGGAGACCCCCCCTCCCCCGCCGCCATCTCTGCGAAAAATAAGAAAAGAAAATTAGTTGTATTTCAATACACTAGCAATGCCAATCTGAAAATGAAATTAAGAAAACAATTCTACTTTTACACTGAAAGCTACAATATTGCTGAAAGAAATTAAATAAGAGCTAAATAAATAGATACCCCATGTTCATCAACTGGAAGACTTTATATTTTTAAGATGACAATACTCCCTAAATTGATCTACAGATTCAGTTGCAATGCCTATCAAAAAAAAATTGTTTTGAGAGAGAGAGTTTCGCTCTGTTGCCCAGGGTGGAGTCCAGCGGCACAGTCTCAGCTCACTGCAACCTCCGCCTCCCAGGTTCAAGCAATTCTCATGCCTCCACCTTCCAGGTAGCTGGGATTACAGGCGGGTGACACCACGCCCGGCTAATGTTTTGTATTTTTAGTAGAGACGGGGTTTCACCATGTTGCCCAGGGTGGTCTCAAACTCCTGACCTCGGGTGGTCCGCCCTCCTCAGCCTCCCAAAGTGCTGGGATTACTGGCGTGAGCCACTGCACCCGGCCACTTGTCAAAATTTTAAGAGCCATTTTTTTTGCAGAAATGGACAAGCTGATCTCAAAATTCACATGGAATTGCAAGAGGTTCCAAATAGCCAAAACAATCTTGAAAAAGAACAAAGTTGGAGGATTCACGCTTTCCAGTTTCAAAACTTACTACAAAGCTACAGTAATCAGAACAGTGTGGTCCTGGCATAAGTAATGTTGGACAAGTGAGCCCCAAAGTGAGACTTAGCCCATGAGGTTCTTGGCTTTGCCCAGGAAAGAATTCAAGGCCAAGCCAATGGTAGAAGAAAACAGCTTTATTGAAGGGGCAGTGTTATAGCTCCAGCCCTGTTACAACTCTGATTACTCCTGCACAGCAGGGCTCTGGCAGAGACTAGCAGCTCAGGGCAGTTTTGCAGTCATTTATATCTACTTTAAACACATGCAGATTAAGGGGTGATTTGTGCAAAAATTTCTAGGGAATGGGTAATAACTTTTGGGTCATCGAGTCAATGCCATGGAAGAGACGGGGGATAACCCCCTGGTGTTGCGATGGCAACGGTAAACTGACATGGCAACTGATGAGCGTGTCTTACGGAAAGCTCATTCCACCCCAGCCCTGTTTCAGCTAGTCCTCAATTTGGTCCAGTGTCCGAGCCCTGCCTCTGGAGTCAAGTCCCACCTCCTACCTCATAAGGAGAGACATAAATCAATGGAATAGAATCGAGAGTCCAGAAATAAACTCATACCTCGATGATCAATTGATTTTCAACAACGGTGCCAAGACCATTCAGTGGGGGAAAGAATCATATTTTCAACAAATGGTGCCAGATAACGACATCCAAAGGAGTGCAACTGGGCCCCTATCTCACACCATCTACAGAAATTAAGTCAAAGTGCCTCAAACACTAAGAGCTAAGACTATAACATTCTTAGAAGAATACAGGGATATCTCTTTATGATCTTGATTTGGTAATTGATTTTTAGATAACACTAAAAGCACAAGCAACAATAGGAAAAAAAAAAGTAAATTTAACCTCATCAAAATTTAAAATTTTTAGGCTGGGTGCAGTGGCTCACACCTCTAATCCCAGCACTTTGGGAGGCTGAGGCAGAAGGATCACTTGAGTCCAGGAGTTCGAGACAAGTCTGGCCAACATGGTGAAACCCCACCTCTACTAAAAATATAAAAATTAGCCAGGAGTGGTGGTAGCTGCCTATAATCCCAGCTACTCGGGAGGCTGAGGCCTGAGAATCACTTGAACCCAGGGGACGCAGGTTGCAATGAGCTGAGATCACGCCACTGCACTCCAGCCTGAGGGACAGAGTGAGACTCTGTCTCAAAAACAAACAAACAACAACAACAAAAAAAAAAACCCCACAACTTTTGTGCATCAGAGGACACAACCAAATAATGAAAAGACAACCCACAGACTGGGAGAGAATGTTTTGCAAATTATATATCTGATAAGGGTCTAGTATCCAAAATATATAAAGAATTCTTACAACTCAACAATAAAAGATAAGCAACTCAGTTTTCAAATGGGCAAAGGACTTGAATAGGTATTTTTCCAAAGAAGATATACCAGTGTTCGGTAAGTACATGAAAAGACGTTCAACAGCATTAATCCTTAGGGAGATGCAGATCAAAGCCACAGTAAAATACCACTTCCTACCCAGTAGGATGAATATGAGCAAAAAGAAAAAAAGAAGAAAACAGCAAGTGTTGGTGATGATATGGAGATTATCCTCACACATTGCTGATGGGAATGTAAAATGGTGCAGCTGCTTTAGAAAGCCGTTTGTCATTTCTTCAAAAAGCTAAACGTAGAATTCTACTGCATGACATAGCAATTCCACTCCTACATATATACCCAAGAGGATTTAAAACAAGTGCTCAAATAAAATCTTATACACAAATGTTCATAACTACATTATTCATAAGAGACAAAGAGTGGAAACAAGCAAATGTCCTTCAACTGATGAATGGATAAACCAAAAGTGGTCCATCCATACAATGGGAAATTATTCCATCATAAAAAGGAATAGGCTGGGCATGGAGGCTCACGCCTGTAATCCCAACATTTTAGGAGGCCAAGGCGGGCAGATCACTTGATGTCAGGAGTTCGAGACCAGCCTGGCTAATATGGTGAAACCCCGTCTCTACTAAAAATACAAAAAATTAGCTGGGCATGGTGGCGGGTGCCTGTAATCCCAGCTACTCAGGAGGCTGAGGCAGGAGAATTGCTTGAACTTGGGAGGCAGAGGTTGTGGTGAGCCAGGATTACCCCACTGCACTCCAGCCTGGGCGATGGAGCGAGACTCTGTCTCAAAACAAACGTACAAAAAAGGAATGAAATACTGATATATGCTGCAATATGGATGAACCTTGAAAACATGCTAAATGAAAGAAGGCCACATATTTTATGAATCCATTTATATGAATTGCCCAGAATCGGAAAATCTGTGGAGACAGGAAATAGATTAGCGGTTGCCAGGGAGGAGGAGGGAGGATGGAGAGTGACTGCTCACAGGTACACGGATTGTTTGGGGTGATTTGGGAACTAGATGGTGGTGATGGTTGTACAACATTGTGAATGTACCGAAAACCACTGAATTATATACATTTTTAAATGGCTAAAATAGTGATTTATATATTGTATGAATTTTACCTC